GGGAATGGGGTAAGGAAGAAGAAATGTGGGTATAATGTCGAGAGATGAAGGTTGAGGGAAAAGTAGGTGCCTTATTTTTCAGGTTCGATAAGGAGTTTGTACTGTATCACCAGTGGTGAGATTCCACTAAAAAACTTTAAGCAGCTCATTTTGGCTACAACGTGAAGAATGAACTACAGTCCGGCAGACAGGATGTTGGGAGACCAGCTAGGAGGCTACTGATGGAATTCAGGTGAGTCCACAGAGGCCTGGACAGAGGCAGCGGGAAGAAAGGTGCACTAATCACAAACACCTGAACGTGAGACGGCAGAAAATAAGCAACTGCAAACTTGAATATAGAGGAGGACTGGGAGAGAAGAAAGCAGAAGCACATATTTGGGGAAACAGTGAAGAATGGTAAAAAAAAAAAAAAAAAAAAAAAAAAATTCAAATGTCTTCTGGGAAGTATATAGTATGATAAGGACTAAGAAGTGACTCCTAGATTTAGCCATAAGGAAGTCACCAGCGACCTTTGGCACGGGCAGCCTTAGAGGAATGGCTGAGGCCAATTAGGTCGCAGCTGGTCGAGGAGAAGGTGATGCTGGCCTAAGAACCCGACTGGAGCAGCACAAGTTTCCTACTTCTTCTTTGCCCTTTTAACAGGTGAGGGTCAAGGACAAGAGACGAGTTTGGAGATGCAGCGGCCAGTGCCCCAATCAGTTGGAACAGCGCAGCAAGCGGATCTCTAGGGGCCAATCCCTTCCTAGAGTCCACTTGACTGACAGAGCTGCGCGCCACAGACGGGGCACAGACAGGGAGGTGAATCACGAGGGGGCGGAATTCCAGGGCACTAACCCGGAACCGGTTTGGGACTTGATTCCCATTGTGAGGCCAGGCCTAGGGCGGGCTCTCAGCCAGAATGGCTACACCATTCTAACCAATGGATGAGACTCATCAAATGAGCGGCAGCCATATGAGCCATTGGGGTGGCGGGAGATGGGCGGGCCCAGTTAGTGGGCGGGGGATCAATGAAGCATCTTTTTTCCTACCCCCCTTGGGGCGACCGTGGGGAGGTGCCGCCGGGGTCGCAGGTGAGCGGTTCTATGCTGGAGGAGGCGGCCAGGGAAGCGGCGGCTCCGTGACCAGTGGGTGCCCTCGCAGTGGGTAGGGTCCCGGAGGGGTCAGCGGCAATTGGCGCAACGCTTGCTGCCGGGTTTGGTCCAAGGGCTGCGACGTAGCGGGACTGCACGCTCGGGAGAAGTGCCACGCGCGTCTGTCGCCTGACCGGGGAGGCTGGGGAGGGCCCAGGCCACGGAAACAAGACTGCAGAAGTTTCTGGGCACTCAGTCGGGACTCTCATTTAATACCCAGAGAGAGGAGATCTTCCAGGTTGCCCCGACTCCCACCGGGACTCCTACCAGCAGCAACCTCATCATTGTGGCCGAGGCAGGTGCGCGCCCCTGCTCCCCTGGGTGGCCTTCCGGGAGCCCAGTCTAACTCGATTCTTCCCAGGGGCTCTTTTTGGACGGTCCCAAAGGAGGCAGCGGGAGGGAGGTGAAAGATACTTTGATAACCGTCGACCCATAAGTATACTTGTTATGCACCTACCACGAGTTTTAGAGAAGAACATACTTTTTGGCAGGGAAGTGAATCCCCTATAAGAATATAGGGGAGGGGAAAGCCACACTTTAAAGAGAATTTGGGTAGGGTTTGATATTGTAGATTTGTGATGCTTTTCTTCTTGAACTGCTTAACTAATTTACCCTCAAATTTTTTTGATCCGGAACTTGCCGTCTGGTTTTTCTCAGACTTCTTAATTCTGACTTATCATGAAGTATCTAGGAACTTCATTCTCAAGTTTTAGTGCTTGTAAAAAGTTGCCTGGTTATATTATGCCATTGGCAGTACATCATCTTCACAAGGATTACGTAAGTGAACTACATCTCATTCCTGTTTCCAACTAGTGAAGAACGATTGTGAAATGGGATTTTAGAAAATGGCTGTTCTCTGTGATTGGGCATAGAAGGTTTGTAAGTTTTAGAGACTGCAGCTGTTGAATCCTTTCTGCTAAGAGAGCGATGACAGGCAATAGAAAAGGGATAGTGTTTGACATCTAAAATGACATATTTTCACATTTTATGAGGTGTTATATCCCCAGCACCAAAAATAGTGCCTTTCACACAGTAGGAGCTCAGTAAGTATTTTTTGAGGAAATTATTGGGGAATGAATGGATGGTAGAAAACCCAAGCTTCTGTTACTTGGATACCGGCATATAAAGGAGAGGACAGGAAGACAAACATTTCTGGAAATGGCTTTTATCCAGGTAAGCATATCTACAGAACTTCAACAACTCAACTTATGAGGCCTAACTGGTTTTGTCTGCTTAGGGATTCTTCAGGCCAGGTCTCCGGTCTAATTTACTTTAACAGGAGGTAGAGGAAATGTAACCGATTGAAAGAATTTTATCTGGACCTTCCACATAGGTAAGAGTCTCCTTTTGAAAATCTTTTACTAATTGATTGATTGCTTGTACTTTTTTCCTTTTAGGAATTATCCAGACTGCCTTGCCACTAGATGAATGGAAGACAATGATTTGAACTAAGGGCCAGCAAAGAATTATCCCTGGTTTTTGTGCTTTGCAGCATTCCTCAAATTGTTTTCACATCTCTTACCATAAAAACTGCATTGAAATTGAAAATGAAGCAGTTGAAAAGAAAAAGGAAAAGCAATTTTAGTGTTCAAGAAACTCAGACCCTTTTGAAAGAAATTACGAAAAGGAAAGAAGTCATTTTTTCCAAGCAGCTCAATACAACAATTAATGTGATGAAGCGAATGGCTTGGGAAGAGATTGCACAGTGTGTGAATGCTGTAGGAGAAGGAGAACAGAGGACAGGGACAGAGGTGAAAAGAAGGTACCTTGACTGGCGAGCACTTATGAAGAGAAAGAGGATGAAGGCCAACATTAAGCTGGTTGGTTCAGGATTTCCCCTTCCCTCCTCTGATTTGGATGACTCTCTCACTGAAGAGATAGATGAAAAGATTGGATTCCGAAATGATGCAAATTTTGACTGGCAAAATGTGGCAGATTTCAGGGATGCAGGTGGATCCTTAACTGAGGTCAAGGTGGAAGAGGAAGAAAGGGATCCGCAGAGTCCTGAAGTAAGTATTAGCCTCTGTACCCTCTTTTAATCATACTGAAAATTGCTTTTCTCTTTGCTCTTAGTTTGAAATTGAGGAGGAGGAAGAAATGTTGTCATCCGTCATACCAGATTCCAGGAGAGAAAATGAACTTCCCGATTTCCCCCACATTGATGAGTTTTTTACCCTTAACTCAACACCATCTAGATCTGCATATGATGAGCCTCATTTGCTCGTAAATATTGAGAAACAGAAACTAGAGTTGGAAAAACGACGACTGGATATCGAGGCCGAAAGGCTGCAGGTAGAAAAGGAACGCCTACAAATCGAGAAAGAGAGGCTGCGGCATTTAGACATGGAACATGAGCGGCTTCAGCTAGAGAAGGAGCGGCTGCAGATTGAAAGAGAAAAGTTGAGGTTACAGATAGTCAATTCAGAGAAACCGTCCTTGGAAAATGAACTTGGTCAAGGAGAAAAATCCATGCTTCAACCACAGGACATAGAAACAGAGAAGTTAAAACTTGAGCGAGAACGCTTGCAACTGGAAAAGGATAGGCTGCAGTTTTTGAAGTTTGAATCTGAGAAGCTGCAGATTGAAAAGGAACGCTTACAGGTAGAGAAAGACAGACTTCGAATTCAGAAAGAAGGACACTTGCAGTGATTTTTCCAGGCTTCCATTTAGCAAATGTTTGAAAACTCTAGATTTTTCTCATATCAGGTGATATAATGATGGTTGCTGGATTAGCTGTGGTTTCTTGTCTAATGTCAGTGTTCAGTAGGAAAAAGTTATATGTGGATAACTGTATGCCTAAGTAGTATATAAAAGCTGTGCCCTAGCGTAAACAGTATAGCAGAAACTTACTGTGCTGGACTCTTTACCTTATAATATTACATAGAGTCTTGTATTGTCTGTGTACCCAGAGTTTACAATTATGTCCATATAAAATTCTAGCCCAGAAGTTCTCATCTGGGGTAGATTTTGGCCTTCAGAAGACCAATTTGGTGATGTCTGGAGACATGTTGGGTTGTCAAAACTGGGGTGGGGAAAAGGTTGCTACTGTGCAATGCATACCTCCTCAACACCCCCCCACACTCAGTAAAGAATTTTCCAACCCAAAATATCATTAGTCCTGAGGTTGAGAAACCCTGTCCTAGCCTAACTGTGTACCTCTATAGCTATGTTTTATAGTTTTAGAATATTAAAACCTCAGATATTTATGTGGGTAGGTACTTAAATGGCCAAAAACTTTAACTATGAAATGTTACTGTGTAGTATATTGAATATAGGAAGTGATGAAGATTATAGGTATTTTATTCCCATGTTTCCATCTATAAATAGCCTTCTCAGATTCAGAAAACAATACAGAGAACATCAGAAATTTTCTAAAATGGGTCACTTTGAAAAGAATTCTTTTTCTCACTATTAATGCTTTAGAAGCAAGACGCAATTTTAAAGCTTTAGTTCCTTTTCTTTCAGTCATTGTCTTAGTTTGGGTACAAAAATGTCATTTCAGTAATGTACTGAAATCTTATAAGTGAATAGTTGAAGCTAGTAAAAATGATACCAGTATAAAAATGGTACTTGTAGTCCATGAGCTTGAACCCAATGACTGATTGTTTGACTTTTAAAATAAGTAATAGCAGCCATTTGGGAGTAGGGGGTAGGTGGGGAAGATGTACTCCGTATCAAATAATAATGATGTTGAAATAATGATAGTAGGTATGTATTATGGATTGGAGAAGCACTTATTACACTATCTAACCTAATATGTAGAACAATTCTTGAGAGTTGTATCTGTCGTTATTTCTGAATGTGAAGCTCAGAGAAGTGACACAGAGTAAATGGCTGATCTTCTATATTGTAGTATATTTTGTCCTTCCCTCTTCCCTGAGGAACAAAGCACGTATCTTTAGTCTCTTTGATATTTATTCTGAGACCAAGGGCTTGCTTGACCTGATGATTTTCCTTCAGCTCTCTGAAGGTGCTTTTTCCACAATCCAAGTGATTCTGATACACACTAAAGTTGAGAATCACTGCACTAGATCACTTTGTGTTTTCTGATTTTCAAGGTTGATACGTAGCTTTAATACAGCTCTTCTGTTGACAGTTATTACTTTAATTTTGCATTTGTTCCTTGTAAGAATGGCTGGAAACTGTGTGTTGACATTTGAGGATGGGTATGCAAGGAAAAAATATACTTCTGTTTACTTACTCTGACTTTGAAATAGTGTTATTTTTCTATATCTGAAATAAATGCTTCTACCATAGAAATAAATTTGCCTATACTATCTGAGAATTTGTAATTTCAGATGATACTCAGTGCTCTAA